GAGGAGGCTGCGTCTGGCTCCCGCTCTCACAGCCATTGCAGTACATTGAGCTCCATAGAGACAGCACCGGGGCAAGTGAGAGCCGGACGGGCACTGGGCGACTCTGTGCCTCGCTGAGGGTGAGTCTGGGGCAGCGCCGCGGCGGGGAGAGCGCCTCCGGCAGCTCCCCAGCCCGCGCGGCGGCCGGATCCCCGCGGCCGGGAGCCGGCGGGTCAGGATCCACACAAAGGCAAATGAGGGGGGACCGTGGGGGGAACTGCGCACGGAGCGAGCCTCTGCCCGGGCGCCGGGAACGCTGCCCCGCGCCGGTGCCCCGGCCCTCAGGCAGCCTGAGGCGCCGGGAGCCCCGCGCCCCGCGAGTTTCCACCCCCGGCGGCGTCCGCGCTGACTGGCGCAAAAAAAAAAATTTTTTTTTTAATTAAAAAAATTTTGAACGTGTTTTGGGCCCTCGGGCCGGGCGTTCGGGCGGGCGGCGTGCGCGGAGCGCGGCCGGGGCGGCGGGGCCGGCGCGGCTCGGCGGCGGCGGCGGGAGGGCAGCGGCGGCGCTTCCCCGGGCTGCATTGGCCGCCGCCGCAGCGAGCCGGGCGCTGGCGGGGAGCGCGGCCAGCCGGGCGGGCGGCGGGGCGGGCGGGGCGCCGCGGCGGGCGAGGGCGGCGCGGGGGCCTGGGGGCGGCAGTGCGGGCCCGGCCGGCCTCGGCCCGGTCGCGGCGGCGGCGGCGGCCGGGCGGCGGGGGGAGCGGCGCCGCTGCGCTCGCTGGAACATGGCTGACTCGGGCCCGGCGCTGCTGGCTGGAGAGAAAACAAGGCGGGCGGGCGGGGGAGCTGGGCGCAGCAGTTCCGAGGCAACTTTTTTTTTCCTCTCTCTTTTCACAGCCCCGCGTTCTCCGTGCGGGGGCGGCGGGGCGCGCGGCCCGCGCGGAGGGAGACGGGGAGTGGCGGGCGGGTGGGCCCTCGGGCGGCCCCCACCGCGGCGGGGGGAGGGGAGCGGCGCGGAGGGGAGGGCCCGGCCGCGCGCCCCCCGCCCCTCCCCCGGCCGTAATGGCCGAGTGTGTGCGCCAGAGCGCGGCTCGCACCCCGCCCGCCGCCGCCGCCGCGCCCGCACCCTCGCACTCACACACTCTCTCATACACACACACACACACACACACACACAAAGGGAAGGAGCCATATTCTCGCTCGCGCTCGCCCTCGCGGCGGCGGCGGCGCAGGCGGAGAAGACGCGCAGCGGCCATTCCGTGCGCGCCGGCCCCGGCGGCCGCGGGCGGAGCCAGCCCCCATTTCGAGCGGGGCTTCTCCCTGCGCCGAGCCTGACAAAATGGGGGCGGCGGCGGCGCGGGCCTGCAGGGCCTGCCGGGCGCACGTGGCGGCCTCGGGCCTGGGAGCCGGGCCGCGTCCTCTCTCCTCGGCCGCGCGGCCACCGGCGAAGTTCTAGGGGCGGGGGGCTCGCCCCGCGCAGGAGTCACCCCAACTTTCACGGCTCCAAAAAATACTTCCCGAGTTGGGGGAGGGGGCCACCGAGCCACGAGCAGGAGTGGCTTTTGTCCCTCATCCTTGTTTACTCGGAGAAACTTCAGACCGGACGTGTTTAGTCAGAACAGAAATACATCTCAGGGCCAAACCGATAGGAAACGAGGCTGCCTCGCGGTGGCACCGCCACCCCCCAACCGGGTTCCGAGCACCGGAGCTGGCTGCTGCTCCCTCTTTGGAGCAAAGTTTTATGCAAAGAGGGTGTTTTTTGAAACTTTCGGTGCACGGTGATTTTTTTTTTTTAAGGTCCCATGCTAACATCAAATATTTATTTTATTTTTTAGAAAAATAACTAAACATGGGCAAAGGAGATCCTAAGAAGCCGAGAGGCAAAATGTCATCATATGCATTTTTTGTGCAAACTTGTCGGGAGGAGCATAAGAAGAAGCACCCAGATGCTTCAGTCAACTTCTCAGAGTTTTCTAAGAAGTGCTCAGAGAGGTGGAAGGTAAGAGGGCTTAAAACATGCTAACAAGGTAAACAACTTAAACTTACAAATAATTATTTTGTAGACCATGTCTGCTAAAGAGAAAGGAAAATTTGAAGATATGGCAAAAGCGGACAAGGCCCGTTATGAAAGAGAAATGAAAACCTATATCCCTCCCAAAGGGGAGACAAAAAAGAAGTTCAAGGATCCCAATGCACCCAAGAGGCCTCCGTGAGTATCTTGCCTGTTTTTACTTCCCAGACACTTAAAATCCTAAAATTAATTTTTTTTTTAGTTCGGCCTTCTTCCTCTTCTGCTCTGAGTATCGCCCAAAAATCAAAGGAGAACATCCTGGCCTGTCCATTGGTGATGTTGCGAAGAAACTGGGAGAGATGTGGAATAACACTGCTGCAGATGACAAGCAGCCTTATGAAAAGAAGGCTGCGAAGCTGAAGGAAAAATATGAAAAGGTAAGAAGTGTGGGTTTGCTTGGTAAAATGATTGATCTTGTATTTTTATGTTCATTTATTGAAGTTCTAGTTATTTCTGGAGTTGCTGTGGATCTACAGATACGTGATATTTTGGTATAACTAGAATCTTGATTTCTTTCATAAAGTTCTGCCATGTTCTATTTCTTTCCTTAATGTTTTTTTCTTCCCTACTGTTTTATCCTCCCTTTGCTTTGGAAGGATATTGCTGCATATCGAGCTAAAGGAAAGCCTGATGCAGCAAAAAAGGGAGTTGTCAAGGCTGAAAAAAGCAAGAAAAAGAAGGAAGAGGAGGAAGATGAGGAAGATGAAGAGGATGAGGAGGAGGAGGAAGATGAAGAAGATGAAGATGAAGAAGAAGATGATGATGATGAATAAGTTGGTTCTAGCGCAGTTTTTTTTTTCTTGTCTATAAAGCATTTAACCCCCCTGTACACAACTCACTCCTTTTAAAGAAAAAAATTGAAATGTAAGGCTGTGTAAGATTTGTTTTTAAACTGTACAGTGTCTTTTTTTGTATAGTTAACACACTACCGAATGTGTCTTTAGATAGCCCTGTCCTGGTGGTATTTTCAATAGCCACTAACCTTGCCTGGTACAGTATGGGGGTTGTAAATTGGCATGGAAATTTAAAGCAGGTTCTTGTTGGTGCACAGCACAAATTAGTTATATATGGGGATGGTAGTTTTTTCATCTTCAGTTGTCTCTGATGCAGCTTATACGAAATAATTGTTGTTCTGTTAACTGAATACCACTCTGTAATTGCAAAAAAAAAAAAAAAGTTGCAGCTGTTTTGTTGACATTCTGAATGCTTCTAAGTAAATACAATTTTTTTTATTAGTATTGTTGTCCTTTTCATAGGTCTGAAATTTTTCTTCTTGAGGGGAAGCTAGTCTTTTGCTTTTGCCCATTTTGAATCACATGAATTATTACAGTGTTTATCCTTTCATATAGTTAGCTAATAAAAAGCTTTTGTCTACACACCCTGCATATCATAATGGGGGTAAAGTTAAGTTGAGATAGTTTTCATCCATAACTGAACATCCAAAATCTTGATCAGTTAAGAAATTTCACATAGCCCACTTACATTTACAAACTGAAGAGTAATCAATCTACTCAAAGCATGGGATTATTAGAATCAAACATTTTGAAAGTCTGTCCTTGAAGGACTAATAGAAAAGTATGTTCTAACCTTTACATGAGGACTCTATTCTTTAACTCCCATTACCATGTAATGGCAGTTATATTTTGCAGTTCCCACATTAAAGAAGACCTGAGAATGTATCCCCAAAAGCGTGAGCTTAAAATACAAGACTGCCATATTAAATTTTTTGTTGACATTAGTCTCAGTGAAGACTATGAAAATGCTGGCTATAGATGTCTTTTCCCATTTATCTAAATATGGACTGCTCAGGAAACGAGACTTTCCATTACAAGTATTTTTAATTAATTGGGCCAGCTTTTCAAACAAAGATGCCACATTCAAAATAGGGTATATTTTCCTATATTACGGTTTGCCCCTTTATAAATCCAAGTAGATAGGAAGAAAGAAGACAAACTTTGCATCTCAGTATGAATTATTCAATTTATTTGAATGATTTTTCTTTACAAAACAAACTCATTCATTAGTCATGTTTATCTGCTTAGGAGTTTAGGGAACAATTTGGCAATTTTGTGGTTTTCGAGATTATCGTTTTCTTAAAGTGCCAGTATTTTAAAATAGCGTTCTTGTAATTTTACACGCTTTTGTGATGGAGTGCTGTTTTGTTATATAATTTAGACTTGGATTCTTTCCATTTGCATTTGTTTATGTAATTTCAGGAGGAATACTGAACATCTGAGTCCTGGATGATACTAATAAACTAATAATTGCAGAGGTTTTAAATACTAGTTAAATGGCTTTCACTTAAGAACTTAAGATTTTGTTACATATTTTTAAATCTTGTTTCTAATAATACCTCTTAGCAGTACCTTTTAAATAAGTATAAGGGATGGCAAAGTTTTTCCCTTTAAAAATACTCACTTTATGCTTATAAATAGGTTAATGGGCTGATAAAAGGTTTTGTCAAACATTGCAAGTATTCGGTGCTATATATAAAGGAGGAAAAACTAGTTTTACTTTCAGAATGATTTAAACAAGATTTTTAAAAACAAGATACATGCAAGCGAACAGCAGGGTTAGTGATAGGCTGCAATTGTGTCGAACATCAGATTTTTTGTTAAGAGGAGCAAATGACTCAATCTGATTTAGATGGAAGTTTCTACTGTATAGAAATCACCATTAATCACCAACATTAATAATTCTGATCCATTTAAAATGAATTCTGGCTCAAGGAGAATTTGTAACTTTAGTAGGTACGTCATGACAACTACCATTTTTTTAAGATGTTGAGAATGGGAACAGTTTTTTTAGGGTTTATTCTTGACCACAGATCTTAAGAAAATGGACAAAACCCCTCTTCAATCTGAAGATTAGTATGGTTTGGTGTTCTAACAGTATCCCCTAGAAGTTGGATGTCTAAAACTCAAGTAAATGGAAGTGGGAGGCAATTTAGATAAGTGTAAAGCCTTGTAACTGAAGATGATTTTTTTTAGAAAGTGTATAGAAACTATTTTAATGCCAAGATAGTTACAGTGCTGTGGGGTTTAAAGACTTTGTTGACATCAAGAAAAGACTAAATCTATAATTAATTGGGCCAACTTTTAAAATGAAGATGCTTTTTAAAACTAATGAACTAAGATGTATAAATCTTAGTTTTTTTGTATTTTAAAGATAGGCATATGGCATATTGATTAACGAGTCAAATTTCCTAACTTTGCTGTGCAAAGGTTGAGAGCTATTGCTGATTAGTTACCACAGTTCTGATGATCGTCCCATCACAGTGTTGTTAATGTTTGCTGTATTTATTAATTTTCTTAAAGTGAAATCTGAAAAATGAAATTTGTGTGTCCTGTGTACCCGAGGGGTAATGATTAAATGATAAAGATAAGAAAAGCGCCCATGTAACACAAACTGCCATTCAACAGGTATTTCCCTTACTACCTAAGGAATTGTAACCATTGCTCAGACATTGTAGGATTTAACTATGTTGAAAACTACAGGAGAGGCCGGGCGCAGTGGCTCACGCCTGTAATCCCAGCACTTTGGGAGGCCAAGGCGGGCAGATCACGAGGTCAGGAGATTGAGACCATCCTGGCTAACGTGGTGAAACCCCGCCTCTACTAAAAATACAAAAAATTAGCCAAGCGTGGTGCTGGGCGCCTGTAGTCCCAGTAACTCAGGAGGCTGAGGCAGGAGAATGGCGTGAACCCGGGAGGCGGAGGTTGCAGTGAGCCGAGATTGTGCCACTGCACTCCAGCCTGGGTGACAGAGCAAGACTCCATCTCAAAAAAAAAAAAAAAACACAGGAGAGACAACTGGTTTTTGAATGAAATACATGGGTACTGCCTTGCTTGACATCACATAGTCCTTGATGAAAGTTCACATTTAGGTCTGCTTGGTACAATACGCCTCCTAAAAAGGTCCTTGATGAAAGTTCACATTTAGGTCTGCTTGGTACAACACGCCTCCTGAAAGGGTCTGATAGCTTTCAGTAGCAGTAAGACACTTGCATGTGATGGTAAGGTATCTGCAAATTTGCACACACCGTACACAGCTTAAGTCTTAGAATTAACTTGCTAAAATGTGAGCCTTTGGTAATTAGGCTGTTTTATTAGGGAGTGTGATAATATTTGAATTTCTTTTCATATTTGTGCTTTGTGTCATTTTCAAATGACCCTTGAAATGTATTTTAAAAGTAGATAAAAGCCAGAAAGTGATTTGATTGTCTATCCAGCAAAAGATGGTGGTTCATTTTCTTGTCCTCTTAATACCAAGGCAGTGCTAATAACACTTGCCACAACTTGGGAAATTCCATGGGTCTATGCCACATTGCTCCCAGAGTAATGAGGCAAAATAGTGCTCTGTTATAGAATTGCTTGTTTCACGATACATCATGACAGATAACCATACAACATGGAATGACACAAACATAATATGCCACACTCCAGAATATGTAATGCTCGTCTTCCAGGGGGGTTCAGTCTAAGGTAATCTCTACCAGGAAGAAATGCTAGATGACTTTAGACATGTGCATTGGTTTGGACCTTCTAATTAGTGGAATTTTTACTTATTTTGACATGAGAGATTACATAGAATCTCTATGTTGCCCAGGTTGGTCTCCAAATCTGCTCAAACAATCCTCCCGCCTCAGTTTCTCAAGTAGCTGGGATTACAGGGACACACCACTGTGCTTAGCTTAAATAGTTGAATTTATTGGGCATCCACTGAAAAGAAGGAAGTAGGAATAAAATCTGCAATAGTATGACTAAACCTGTAAGTGAGCATGAGCAGTGGTGGGCAAGGGTATGCAGACTCTGGAATCCAGAAATAGAAAGTCAGTGGAAAGCCAGGCACAGTGGCTCACACTTATAATCCCAGCACTTTGGGAGGCCGAGGTGGGAGGATCACTTGAGGCCAGGAGTTTGACACTAGCCTGGGCAACATAGTGAGGCCTTGTCTACTAGAAATAAATAATTTTGCAGATATACTAAATACCATTTTAAAAATAAGTGGAAAAGGGATTAGAGAGATCCTTGTAAATTATGTACTCATATTCATTGTTCTCTTTAGTCACATAATTCAGTCATGTACGTGACATTCCACAGTATGGTGCTCCATAATACATATTTTTTCTTTTTTCGATCTCACTTGTATATGATCCATAATATTTTTCATCATTCCCTTACTGATGGACATTTAGATTGTTTCCTATTTTTTGCTGTTTAACAGTACTGCGCTGAACATCTGTACATTTCTCTCAGGCATGTGTGGGTCTTCAGATACCTCAAAAGTAGAACTGCTGAGTCAAAAGACATTTGCATTTAACATTTTGGAAGATGTTGATAAATTGCACCCCACCACCCCCCCCCCCCGCCCACAAAAGCTGTTATTTATGCTGTGAAACATTTTAACAATGATTTTGCAATTAATCAAGATTTTTACTGGTTTTTCTTTGGCTGTA